CAAGAATACAAAGGGGCTTCAACTTTATCTGTAATTTTTTTATTCCAAAAAATATCTGAAGCAAACATTGAGCAGACATATTAAGTTTTGACAGGATGAGGCAGTAGGCTCATGGATATCCACTATATTTATTGATTGCTATAGTTCGAAGTATATTTGAAATTTACATTATTTAACAACGTATATATATGTAATGAAATAGAGTTCTTTAAGCATACCAAATTTACAATTTTATTTTCAAATTTTAAAATTTACTTTTGGTCAGAATGCAGTAAAATGGGTACTTTAACACAATCAATGCTAGTTAGAAGGTATATTGATACAAGACTTTTGGAAAGCAAGATAGAAATATTTGTTTAAAAGAGAAAAAGCCTTTAAAAATATTCCCTACCAGTTGACTCAATAGTTCCACTGTAGGAAATCTATTCTAAGCGATCTTAAATTCACAAGATTTTGTAGAAAGACATTTATGACAATGTTATCTTTAATATTAAAATAATAGAGGGGATGTTAAACTATGATAATTTGCAGCCATTAAAAACTTTTACAAAGAGTCTGTAATAATGGAGAAATCTCTACTTCATAAATGTCCATAGAATAAAAAATGCTCTATTGTATACATGCTATGCTTAGCCTGCATTCAATAAACCCTCAATATATTTGAGAATATTAAGGAATATTGTTAATTTTTAAATTTGATCTTATCATCTTGAGATTTATTATTAAGTATTGAGAGAAATTGAATAATGTGGGATTTCCCCAGTTGGAGTAAGGGTGGCTATTCCTGCTTAGAAAAAAAGAATGGACCTTGTGTGGTCACTGCCGGATGGTAGGTTCATTATTCTTTCTACTTTTTTTTTTTAAATTTAAGAGACAGGAACTGGCTGTGTTGCCCAGGCTGGAGTGCAGTGGTGCGATCTCAGCTCACTGCAACCTCAGCCTCCTGGGTTCAAGTGATTCTCCTGCCTCAGCCTCCTGAATAGCTGGGATTACAGGCGCCCGCCACCATGCCCAGCTAATTTTGGTATTTTTAGTAGAGATGGGGTTTCACCATGTTGGCCAGGCTAGTCTCGAATTCCTGACTTCAGGCGATCCACCTGCCTTGGCCTCCGAAAGTGCTTGGATTTCAGGAGTGGCCACCGCGCTCGGCCCTAAATTCTTTTATTTAACTTTTAAGTTCAGGGTTATAAGTGCAGGTTTGTTATAAAGGTAAACCTGTGTCTTGGGGGATTATTGTACAGATTATTTCGTTTTCAAAGAGAATTTGCAAGTATGTCACAAAAGCCTCATAAACACGTTGTGAGATTTTAAGAGGCAATGACCGAGGCTTGGAGATGTCTCGTCCTGTCCAATGTCACCGCTAGACCTGAGAATCTGCACTTGGGAGCTTACAGACCCGGTTCTCAGGCTTCACTTGAGACCCCAAGAAAGAAAAAAACCCACCAGCCAAAGAGGAGGATGGCAGCCTGGAAGAACCTAAGGAAGCGAGGCTCAGAGGTGAAGCACTGTGGCTCCTCTCCCCCTTCTCCCTCTCCGATGACTTTGCCCACTCTCTTCGCAGTGGGGACACCGGACCGAGTGCACACTGGAGGTCCCAGAGCACGACGAGCGCGGAGGACCGGGAGGCTCCCGGGCTTGCGTGGGTAAGGTCCTGGGTCCCCACCGGGCACGGCCCAGGGAACACTTCCTGTACAAAACCTGTTACAGATGCAAGAGACAGGCTGGCTGTCCTGGCGGGAAGGAGCAGAATATCTGAAAGCTTCAACCATGAGGTCCAGACACACGAGGCCTGCGTGAGACTCAGGACAATGGAAAACTGCCCCCAGTGCCACCACCATCGGACAAGCAGGCAGCAAGCAGGTAGCACAGCCATCTATCATGGAGGGCAGGATTTCACCGTCCCCTGTCCTCTGCACTTTCGCAGGCATCACGTGCCCTCCCCCCATGTCCGTGGAACACGCAGACATCTGGGTCAAGAGCTACAGCTTGTACTCCAGGGAGCGGTACATTTGTAACTCTGGTTTCAAGCGTAAAGCCGGCACGTCCAGCCTGACGGAGTGCGTGTTGAACAAGGCCACGAATGTCGCCCACTGGACAACCCCCAGTCTCAAATGCATTAGTGAGTAGCCCTTGCCACCCCACCTTCCTCCCTCATAAGTGCCATGTGGTTATCCTCTCTCTAGGAGACCCTGCCCTGGTTCACCAAAGGCCAGCGCCACCCTCCACAGTAACGACGGCAGGGGTGACCCCACAGCCAGAGAGCCTCTCCCCTTCTGGAAAAGGTAGGAAGGTCAGAAACTTCTCGAGGACATTCTGATGTTGTCCCTGCCTTGGACTCTCCTACAGAGCCCGCAGCTTCATCTCCCAGCTCAAACAACACAGCGGCCACAACAGCAGCTATTGTCCCGGGCTCCCAGCTGATGCCTTCAAAATCACCTTCCACAGGAACCACAGAGATAAGCAGTCATGAGTCCTCCCACGGCACCCCCTCTCAGACAACAGCCAAGAACTGGGAACTCACAGCATCCGCCTCCCACCAGCCGCCAGGTTAGCACTCGCTTTGCCCCAGGAGAGGTCAGCGAGCCGTGATGCTGTCCTCTCTTTTCCGCAGGTGTGTATCCACAGGGCCACAGCGACACCACTGGTAAGTGTGTCCCTTTGTCCGGTATGTTTATGTGGGTATCTCAGCGTGGTCTCCTCCCTTTCAGTGGCTATCTCCACGTCCACTGTCCTGCTGTGTGGGCTGAGCGCTGTGTCTCTCCTGGCATGCTACCTCAAGTCAAGGTGAGTTGCACTGGATACTCCCTCTGCAAGAGACTAAGTGCTCTCTGTCTGACTCCCGTGGCAGGGCCTCTGTCTGCTCCTGCCATCCCCGCAGTGCTGGACATACATGCTCAGTGGGAAGCGTCTGTTGATTTGAGGGCAACCCCCTCCTCTTTTCAAAACCTATGAACCACCTGCTTTGCAGGCAAACTCCCCCGCTGGCCAGCGTTGAAATGGAAGCCATGGAGGCTCTGCCGGTGACTTGGGGGACCAGCAGCAGAGATGAAGACTTGGAAAACTGCTCTCACCACCTATGAAACTCGGGGAAACCAGCCCAGCTAAGTCCGGAGTGAAGGAGCCTCTCTGCTTTAGCTAAAGACGACTGAGAAGAGGTGCAAGGAAGCGGGCTCCAGGAGCAAGCTCACCAGGCCTCTCAGAAGTCCCAGCAGGATCTCACGGACTGCCGGGTCGGCGCCTCCTGCGCGAGGGAGCAGGTTCTCCGCATTCCCATGGGCACCACCTGCCTGCCTGTCGTGCCTTGGACCCAGGGCCCAGCTTCCCAGGAGAGACCAAAGGCTTCTGAGCAGGATTTTTATTTCATTACAGTGTGAGCTGCCTGGAATACATGTGGTAATGAAATAAAAACCCTGCCCCGAATCTTCCGTCCCTCATCCTAACTTTCAGTTCACAGAGAAAAGTGACATACCCAAAGCTCTCTGTCAATTACAAGGCTTCTCCTGGCGTGGGAGACGTCTACAGGGAAGACACCAGCGTTTGGGCTTCTAACCACCCTGTCTCCAGCTGCTCTGCACACATGGACAGGGACCTGGGAAAGGTGGGAGAGATGCTGAGCCCAGCGAATCCTCTCCATTGAAGGATTCAGGAAGAAGAAAACTCAACTCAGTGCCATTTTACGAATATATGCGTTTATATTTATACTTCCTTGTCTATTATATCTATACATTATATATTATTTGTATTTTGACATTGTACCTTGTATAAACAAAATAAAACATCTATTTTCAATATTTTTAAAATGCATTAAGAGAATCACCAAGGAGAAATGTTCCACA